CTCAGGAAAGACTGGCTCAGGGAGCTGGGGATGGTGGGCAGCAAGTGGGTGCTTCCCTGATCTGAAAAGAGGACTACCTATTCCAGAAAGCCTTCCTCAAGCCTGGGCCAGGCTCTACCACGGCTTTCTCCACCCTGAGCCTAAGGTCTAGCCTAAGGATGGGGTGTGCCTCTCCCACCAGACGCCATAATAGGAAGACCTGAGGTCTGACTCATCGCAGTGTGTCCCACACTGGCAGGGCTTGGCCCACAGACAAACCTCTTGGCTACTTTCTTTTTTTCTTTTCTTTTCTTTTTTTTTTTGAGACAGAGTTTCGCTCTGTTGCCCAGGCTGGAGTACAATGGCGCGATCTTGGCTCACCGCAACCTCCGCCTCCCAAGTTCAAGCGATTCGCCTGTCTCAGCCTTCCCAAGTAGCTGGGATTACAGGCATGCACCATTGTGCCTGGCTAATTTTGTATTTTTAGTAGAGACAGGGTTTCTCCACGTTGGTCAGGCTGGTCTCGAACTCCCGACCTCAGGTGATCTACCCGCCTCAGCCTCCCAAAGTGCTGGGATTACAGGTGTAAGCCACAGCGCCTGGCCCTCTTGGCTACTTTCTAAGTGATGGGCAAGCTCTCTGTGGCACCACCCTCTGAGTCTCACACCCCCAGGTCTCCCCCACACCCCAATGCCATCAGCCAGGCCCAATGGAGCAGAGGGCTCCAGATCACTCACACCCATTTTCCACATAAGTTCCCCAGTGCTGGGTTCCAAAAAGCATCTCACCCTTCCAGGCCCCCAAACCCAGCAACAATGTTCACCCACCCTGAGGGTGGCAAGTCCAAAGCAGGCAGAACTTGGCCAGCAGGTCCAACCCTCCATGTTCCAAGCCTCTTCTGCACCTAACAAATGATTGCCTGTGGGTGAGGGGGCCCAGTTCCAGCAGGAGAGAGTGTGTATTCACTAGCTCTCACCAGCCCTGTGCCAGGCACTACTGGAGACCACTAAGGTACTTGTGGCAAGCTTAGCCTGCAAGGTTGGGCCAGGTACAGAGTGAGCAGTATAGGGCTGTGGCTGAGAGCCTGTGGTCTCAGTGGTGAGGCCACAAGCTGAGAGGTTGGTAGGGTGACCAGTTGTTGTCAGGTGTGTAAGCCTCTCTTGGTTTCCTGGTCATAGACAGACCTACTCTGGCTGGAGAATGACCCCTCAGCCAGCCACACTGGCCAGCCACCTCACAGAGATACTCAAAGACCTCAAAGACACACACCACGTATGTGGATGGCCACCTTGGGGAGGGTAAGAAGCTAAGAAACTGAGCCCCTGCCACCACTAGTGGCCTCTTGTTTGCCATAACACTCCAGAGCACCGGAAACTCATCTTGGTTGTAGAGCCACCTGGGGCAGGGGTAGATAACAGCCCAAGGAGTCCAGAAACTTTCTCTTCTCCTCCTAGTGAAGAGCCTCCCTCAGCCTAACGCTGGTGGCTCTTTCGGCAAGACTAAAAGCCATGCTGGTCACAGGCTCAGGGCACCCCCTCCAGGTGAATATGGTAAGAATCCAAGAACAGGGTGGGGCACAGACGCATGCGGGAAAGAGGTGAGGGGCAGGCAGTTGTTGGCTCTGCCTAGAACTGCTGCCCCAACATGGACTCCATACCCCATCAAGAGGCTGGCCCAAGGCCTGGGCAGAACCTAAGTGCCCATGAGTACCCTCTATTAGGATGGCATCCCTGGTGGGGCAGACCCAGGGAGGTGGCATTGCCTCCTTCAAGCCAATCACAGACAAAACACTGAGCCTCCCACAACCTGTACAGCCTCACAGCAGGCTGGGTGAGAATGGTTCACACCCCCAGCCCTGAGTTTCCTACTGTATTCACTGCCAGGCCAGGGGCTGAACCACCTTCTCACCCTTAGGGAAAATGCAACTCACTGGGCACATGCCTCCTGCAAGTTTGCACTTCAGACTCCCCTTTCATCAGAAACCATCCCCTGCACCCATTCTCACTACTCCCTGCCACAGGCCACGTCCTCTTGAGTTCTTGGTAAGGCATCCCCCGATGTGGCTTTACATTGGGGTGAACCTGGTGAGTTCTCAGAAATGTCTGCACAGCAAGATGAGCACCTGGCCTCCCAATCGCAGCATCTCCCCTCACCCCACCCCTTGCAGTAGAGCTGCTCTCTTGGCCCAGACCCATCCAAGAATCAGGGGGCCACATGGGAGCCAAAGTCCACACTTGATACTCAGAACCCTGGCACATATGGCTGGTGCCAGGTCAGCTCTGAAGGAACTCAAAAGTCACCATGCCCTGACCCTGGGAAGCCGGAGACAGCAAATGATCTCTTCGCCAGAGATCACGTGTTTTCAGGAGCCACAGGTAAGCCTCCCAAAGTCTGCAGGTGGCAGGCCCTTGCCATTTGATGCTGCTCCTTCTCTTGCAGGTTTTGTACATCAGGAAGAAGAAGAGGTAATTCCCCACCCAAACCCAAATCCCACCCACTGTCCCCAGCAGCCTTTGCCCCCATCCCCAGGCTGGAGAAGCTACGCCACCAGCTCATGCCCATGTACAACTTCGACCCCACGGAGGAACAAGATGAGTTGGAGCAGGAGCTGCTGGAGCATGGGCGGGACGCCGCCTCTGTACAGGCTGCTACTTCTGTGCAGGCCATGCAGGGCAAGGTGGGCACTGACCAGGCTCCCCACCCCGCCTGGGTCTCTGATGCCCCTGCCTGTCTTCCTGCAGACTACTCTGCCCTCCCAGGGCCCACTGCAGAGACCCAGCCGGCTGGTGTTTACCGATGTGGCCAATGCCATCCATGCGTGAGTGGCCTGGGACAAGCCTGGACTTCTGATAGAGACCCATCACGGTGCCTACAGAGCTCCCCACTCCCTGATTGTCAAGACCTACTCTGAAGATCTTCCCTGCCAAGACACAAGAGGGCTGAGCCAGGTCCTAGCTGTTCTCCAGACCCACCTGCTGACTTTAGACTCTAAGAGAGGGCCCTAGCCAGGCTGGACTTCTGACCACTGACTTCTCCTGACCTGAGGGCCCTGGCACAGAGGGCATCCCTCATGCTGAGAAGGTCAAGAGCCTCTGCTGGCTTCCTCATCCCCTGTCCAGATCCCTCACATCAGGGTCTGCCCCGCTAATGTGGAGGAAATGAGGGAGATACGGAGTGGGAGGGATTGGGGGAGGAAAGGGGAGGTTTCCCTCTGTTAGGGAGAGACCTGTTTTTTGGAATCTGGAGCCTCCTCTGGGGTGGGGAGAGGAAACCACCCAAGTTATAGGGACAGGGTAGGGCAGCATCTGTTATGGGCCCTGAGAAGCCCAGAGATGGAGCTGAAACTGTCCAGTATGCAAGGATGCCAGGAGAAGGGCAATTCACACCCAGGGTCCATCCATACTACGGAGGGTCCAGGAGGTCTCCCAGCCACCCATCCTTGGCAACCAGATGTTACTGGGGCCAAGCTAGGATGGGAGCTGAGGGGGAAGGAAGTAGGGGAATGGAAGTGGAAGGATGCAGCCCCCCCAGACCTGCCGAGAGGCCTCATGCATGTGCATGAGTGTGCCCATGGGCAGACATGTGCCTGTCCCAGCACAGCGGGCAGAATGAGATTGTCCACACTGGCCCCACCCTCCAAGTCGACCTCTACCCCATGGTATGTAGTGGAGCATCAGGGTAGGCTATCTTCTCTGCCTTCAATCTTCAGGGACTGCAGGGAAGAGGGAAGCACGCACAGCACGGTTCCTCTCTCCACTGCATTGTTTCACTGGGCTCACCTGCTTCTGAAAACGGCTCCCTGTCTTGGGCTCTAATGAGGATCTGGGGTTGGGAGAGGCTGTTGGTCTGAGGGCAGTAATCACAGGCTGCAGGCTAGAGGGGGCAGTTATGACTGCCTGAAAGTGGGTGAGGGATTGCACTTCAGAAAAACATCTAAAAAACTTAGTCTATGTTTGAATTCCCCACCTCCATCCCATCTATGGGAAGAGCCGTTCAGTGTTTAGAGAGTGGGGAGATGGGTCCCTGCACTTGGCCTCTCCATAAGCCTTGGAGGGTCAGGGCTGATACCAGGGGTCCTGGCAAGCCATTGGGCAGAGACAGACCACAAGAGCAGGGCATTTTTTTACGCTGGGCATACATATGCACACAAGCATGCACAGAGGCATGTCCCGTGCCCAGCCTCTCCACCGTCACTGTCCGCTGCTGGCTGGAGGGGATGCAGGGGTAGTGTATGCAGACCTTCCACTGGGCAAATGCCATGTGTCAGGAGGGAAAGGCCTAGGAAGCCCCCATGGGGAAGGTTCTGGATTTATTCCCTCCTCTAAATGCTATAAATACGTTAGCACTTGAGTCGACTGGAGGCTGCCAGGAATTCAGGATGCATACAGCTGTAATTTAACCCAGAGCAGCTCCACGTGAGAGCATTAAAGATGTAATGAAGATGTTTACATGGAGAGTGTGTGAGCCTGTGACGCTTGGGGTGTGG